GCCAGGAGTTCGAGACCAGCCTGGGCAAAATGATGAAACCCGTCTTTAAAAAAATACAAAAATTAGCCAGATATGGTGGCGCACAACTATAGTACCAGCTACATGGGAGGCTGAGGCGGGAGGATGGTTTGACCCTAAGTGGCGGAGGTTGCAGTGAGCCGAAATAGTGCCACTACACTCCAGCCTGGGTGACAGAGAAGGACACTGTCTCAAAAATAAATACATAAATAAAGCCTTTACCTGTGCATTTAGGATTTTTTGCACTGGCAGAGGACCCAATAACCTTTATCTATGTATCATCTGTCTGTCTGTCTATCTATCTAATCGATAGAGAAGGTCTCACTCTGTCACTCAGGGTGGTGCGATCATAGTTCACCGCAGCCTCCAACTCCTGCACTCAAGCGACCCTCCCGCCTCAGCCTCCTGAGTAGCTGAGACCACAGACACTGGCCACCACCCGCCTTGGCCTCCAAAAGTGCTGGGATTACAGGCGTTAACCACCCAGCCAAGAACCACTATTTAAATGTCGCCAAGTGTGGTTTAAAAAGTTTCCCAATTTTGAGGGGGGCAAGGGTTGAAAAACTATTAGGTACTATGTTCAGCACCGAAGTGACGAGATGATTCGTACCCTGAACCTTAGCATCACACAATATACCCAGGTCACATCTGCACATGTAGCCCCTGAATCTAAAATAAAAGTTGAAACTACAAAAAAAAAAAGTCTCCCAAATTTGTTATAAAAATGCCAAAGAAGGTTAATCTCGGGTAATCGAATTCCGTTTCCTGGTGTTTTCCTTTATTCTTTTTTTCTTCCAGCCGGCTCCACCTCCAGAGAGGCCCAACAGGGAGCTCGCGCGGTCGTTTGGTCTCGGCGGCCGTAGAAGCCGGGCGCACTGGACCGGAGCTGCCCCGCCGGGGTTGGGTCGTGGCTGCCAGGGCGCGTCGCCAGGAGGCCTCGCGGGCCGCCCTTCCGCTCTCCCGGGGCTGGGCGGCGCTGTCCGGCTCTTCCTGCCGCGCTCTGGCCACTCCCCCTCGCCCCTCGCTGGGCTTGGCCTTGGCGGCCGTGCTCTGCAGGCAGTGCCTCCCTCGGGCGTGGGTCTGCAGGTGCAACCCCGACTCCTCCCTGAGCCCCGCAACCGACTGACCCTTCCCTTGTTTTGTGTTGCAGGAGAGCCGGACAGGGCAGCGGCCGGCACTACCGCGCTGCGATTTGCGCAGAGCTGAAGAAGCCCCTGACCATTGAAGAGGTGGCCCCCGCCCCGTCGGGCCTCACGAGGTAGGGGGCTGGCTTATCCCCTTCTACCCTCCTGTTCTGCTTTGCTGCTCTATTTCTTTTGTAGGTCAGAGTTGATGTCCATTTCTGTGGAGTTAACTTTGGTGATATTTTGATCTGCCGTGATCAATATCAGGAAAGGCCCCATCTTCCCTTCACACCTGGTGAGTATAGGGAGACCAAGTGACTGCTTCAGGATAACCTAATCTTTAAACAATATGTTTTTAGGAATGGACTTTTCTGGGACAGTATTGGAGACAGGCACAGATGTCAGGACAGTTAAAGAGGTAAATTAATTGAAGTCTAGGGAATCAATGTATGCACATATCCTTAATGGTATGTTTCCTTTAGGGAGATAGAGTTATTGGCACAAGAAACTTTAATTGTATGGCTGAAGAATGCGTCACTGACCAGAAGGTATCTGTACCACTCAAGATTAATGGTTGAAGCAATCTGTAAGTCACTGTTATCTCTTTTTTAGGACCTGTGGCAGATTCCAGAAAAGGTCTCCCTATAAGAAGCTGCTGTCCTCCCTATAACTTATGGCACTGCGATTTTTGCTCTTGAGCATTGGGCCCGTACCCAGCCTGGGTAAGGACTGTGTAGATGACAGAAGGCTAGAAGGATAATCAGATATCTTGTGTTCTTGATGCAGGTAATATAGCTGCTGCTGGAAGTGACGAGAAGTGCAAGCTGGCGATGCAGAGGGGTGCGCAGTCCAGCGTGAACTACAGTCAGGGCAGCCTGAAGGATGCAGTAAGGAAGCTGGTGGGCGAGGGCGGGGTGAATCATTTCTTTTTCTTCTTCTCTTTCTCCTCAGCCTGGCATGGGAGGGCAGGATTGTGGTGGTGGGATTTGCTGGAGGAAACATTGCTTCTGAACCAGCCAACCTTCTGCTCCTGAAGAATATCTCTGCTATGGGCCTGTACTGTGGTCAATACAAAGATATGAACTTTCCCGTCTTCTCCAAGAGCCTATCTTCAGTGCTTCAGTACTGCCAGCAAGGGTGCATCCAGCTATATGTCAGAATGGTTTTCAAGCTGGACGAGGTGAGACACACTTAAGGGATGTGATGCAGATGATTGTCTCTTTTGCGTGGCTTGTCTTTTCCAGATAAGCAGAAGACATCTTTAGGATTCTTTTGTGTGTTTGGAACAGAGAGAGGAAAAACCCAGATCCATTTAAGATTCAGCAGAGGGCTTGGAAGCCTAAGAGTTCAGGCAAGTTACCACTTGTCAGTGATTCTTACCTATGATGATTTTTTCCTTTTTCTTTTGTCTGCAGGAAGATAAAATAACTGCACAACTTACTCAAAACCCAGGACAAATTCAGAGAGTCAAGGATGGAACTTTGGGCTCCCCAGAGGCTGCCCCAGACACGAGGGAAGGCCACAGCACCCTCAAAGGATCCAGACCGAGGGTTTCGGAGAGATGGACATCATCGGCCTGTCCCTCACTCTTGGCACAATGGAGAGAGGTTTCACCAATGGCAAGACAACCGTGGGAGCCCCCAGCCACAGCAGGAGCCCAGGGCAGACCATCAGCAGCAGCCCCATTATGCATCCAGGCCAGGGGACTGGCATCAGCCTGTGTCTGGAGTTGACTATTACGAAGGTGGTTATCGCAATCAGTTGTATTCAAGGTATGGCTTTAGGGCTTGGAATGAATGCAACTTCAACTGACCAGTCTTCTTTGTGATATTTTAGGCCAGGTTATGAGAATTCATATCAGAGCTATCAGTCTCCCACAATGAGGGAGGAATATGCTTATGGAAGTTATTACTATCATGGACACCCACAGTGGCTGCAGGAAGAAAGAGGTATGGAAAAGTCTCCAAGAAGCCTCTGGGATCTGTCTTGATTTTGTTTTCTCTGAGGGTGCAGTGCCAAGGCAACGGAGTCCTTATATCTGGCACGAAGATTACCGAGAGCAAAAGTACCTTGATGAACATCATTATGAAAACCAGCACAGTCCATTTGGAACAAATAGTGAGACCCACTTCCAGTAAGTGTGAAAGGAGAGGCCAGTTTGACATGCCCCGCTCACTGCTCCTGTCATTTTGCTGCAGATCTAACAGTAGGAACCCTTGTAAAGACAGCCCTGCTTCCAACTCTGGACAGGAGTGGCCGGGGGAGCTGTTTCCAGGGAGCCTGCTTGCTGAGGCCCAGAAAAATAAGGTAACCTAAAGTGACGTGGGGGCTGGAGACTGTCTTCCTGTGTGTTTTTGTTTTTAACTTTCAGCCATCATTGGCTAGTGAGTCCAACCTTCTCCAGCAGCGTGAGTCTGGTCTCAGCTCCAGCAGCTATGAGCTCAGTCAGTACATCAGAGATGCCCCGGAGCGGGATGATCCCCCAGCTTCAGCAGCTTGGAGTCCAGTTCAGGCTGGTGGGTTCTAAAATGATCAGAAGAGTTGATTGAACAATGTCCATCTGTGTCTGTTGGTCAGAAGATGTCTCCTCAGCTGGTCCCAAAGCACCCATGAAGTTCTACATCCCTCATGTTCCTGTGAGTTTCGGGCCAGGAGGTCAGCTGGTGCATGTAGGTCCCAGCTCTCCCACTGACGGGCAAGCAGCCCTTGTTGAACTGCACAGCATGGAGGTAAAGAAGACCCAGTGTCCCTGGAATGCTGGCTTAAACACAAAATCTGATTGTTTTATTCCAGGTTATTCTTAATGATTCCGAAGAGCAAGAGGAGATGAGAAGTTTCTCAGGACCCTTGATTAGGTATAGTGCTGTAAGAGCTGCTGAGTAAGGGCCACTCTTTGCTCCCTAAATTTTTTCCATGTAGGGAAGATGTACATAAGGTGGATATTATGACGTTTTGCCAGCAGAAAGCAGCTCAGAGCTGCAAATCTGAGACACTGGGGAGCAGAGACTCAGCTCTACTGTGGCAGCTCTTGGTTCTCCTTTGTCGCCAGAATGGGGTAAGTTCTGTTCTGGTGGGAGAGCAGGTGCAATTCTCCCCAGATGATCCTCTTTGCCTTACAGTCCATGGTGGGGTCTGACATCGCTGAGCTGCTAATGCAAGACTGCAAGAAGCTGGAGAAGTACAAGCGGCAGCCCCCTGTGGCCAACCTCATCAACCTGACCGATGAGGACTGGCCAGTGCTGAGCTCTGGGACCCCGAACCTGCTCACGGGAGAGATCCCCCCCAGTGTGGAGACACCTGCGCAGATCGTGGAGAAATTCACTAGGCTGCTCTACTATGGAAGGAAGAAGGCAAGTATGCCCTTCCCCCATACTTATTTTGAGGCACTCTTGAATGTGATGTTTTGGTTTTCAGGAAGCCTTGGAGTGGGCCATGAAGAACCACTTGTGGGGCCATGCTTTGTTCCTGTCCAGCAAGATGGACCCACAGACCTACAGCTGGGTCATGAGTGGGTGAGTCAGGACTTAACAAAAGAGGCCAGTGGTTGGTCCTCGCTGACTATCCTTCTCTCCGCAGCTTCACCAGCACGCTGGCGCTCAATGACCCACTGCAGACCCTCTTCCAGCTCATGTCGGGGAGGATTCCACAGGCAGCCACGGTACCCCTATGACAGGATTCCTTTATCACCCAATTGTACATTTATTTTTTCTGGTGCTTTTCAGTGTTGTGGAGAAAAGCAGTGGGGAGACTGGAGGCCTCACTTGGCTGTGATTCTGTCGAATCAGGCTGGGGACCCAGAGCTGTATCAGCGTGCGATTGTTGCCATTGGGGACACCCTGGGTAAGCGACACCAGCATTTCCCCTCCGCTCCCCGTGATTGGGTCTTGTTCTCTTCCTCCCGCAGCTGGGAAGGGGCTTGTGGAGGCAGCTCACTTCTGCTATCTCATGGCTCACGTGCCCTTTGGCCACTACACCGTGAAGACAGACCATCTGGTCTTGCTGGGCAGCAGCCACAGGTATGCGACCTGGGAGAAAGGAAACAGTAAGGCAATCTCTTTTATTGTTATTCTCTGGTTTTAGTCAAGAGTTTTTGAAATTTGCAACAACTGAGGCAATCCAGAGGACGGAAATCTTCGAGTACTGTCAGATGCTGGGCCGCCCCAAATCCTTCATCCCTTCTTTCCAGGTAACTGAGCCCAGATGAGGCCACCACCGTCATGGACTAGTCACTGACTCTTTTCTCTTCACAGGTGTATAAGCTCCTTTATGCTTCCCGTCTGGCAGATTATGGCCTCGTGTCCCAGGCTTTGCATTACTGCGAAGCCATTGGTGCAGCTGTCTTGAGCCAGGGAGAGAGCAGTCACCCTGTGCTATTAGTGGAACTCATCAAGGTGAGCCTCTCAAAGGGTTCTGTGCAGTTGTTCTGCCCCTAACCCATCTGGAAACCTGGCACAGCTAGCAGAGAAACTGAAGCTGTCAGATCCTCTGGTTTTAGAAAGACGCAGTGGAGACAGGGACCTGGAGCCAGATTGGCTAGCGCAACTTCGGAGGCAGCTGGAGGTGAGTGGGATTGGAGCCAGGGCGTTGGGGGGGCTTAAAAGGAATTTTACTTTATTTTAAATAGCAAAAGGTAGCAGGAGACATTGGGGATCCTCATCCTACTCGCTCAGATATTTCGGGAGCCGGAGGAACAACAACAGGTACCCAAAATGATGAACTGAGCATATACATACTGACTTCTTTACCTTTGTTCCACGTCCTTAGAAAACACTTTCTACCAGGACTTTTCTGGATGTCAAGGCTACTCTGAAGCCCCTGGGTACCGCTCAGCTCTGTGGCTGACACCTGAGCAGACCTGCCTGCTCCAGCCCAGCCCACAGCAGCCCTTTCCCCTCCAGCCGGGCTCCTACCCAGCAGGAGGGGGTGCAGGGCAGACAGGGACACCGAGGCCTTTTTACTCAGTTCCTGAGACCCATCTACCAGGGACTGGCAGCAGCGTGGCAGTGACAGAGGCCACTGGAGGAACAGTCTGGGAGGAAATGCTGCAGACACACCTGGGCCCTGGTAAGACCTGGCCGCTAGGGTGGCCACATTGAAATTGCTATTTCCATTTCTGTTTGTGATGCAGGAGAGAACACAGTGTCTCAAGAAACTTCCCAGCCTCCTGATGGCCAAGAGGTCATTTCCAAACCACAGGTGAGAGCGCACAGCATAAAAGATGCCACTGCCATGCAAATGTGAGTTATTTCTTTAATTCCAGACACCATTGGCTGCTAGACCACGAAGTATTTCTGAGAGTTCCGCCAGTTCAGCCAAGGAGGATGAGAAGGAGTCCTCTGATGAGGCTGATAAAAACTCTCCCCGAAATACTGCCCAGAGAGGCAAGCTCGGAGATGGGAAGGAGCATACAAAGGTGGAGGGACTTGTTCTTCTCTCCCCTGCCTTGCAGGTCATAAAATGTCCTCTTCCCCTTCCAGAGCTCAGGGTTTGGCTGGTTCAGCTGGTTTCGATCGAAGCCCACCAAGAACGCATCCCCCGCTGGAGACGAGGACTCCTCAGACAGCCCTGACTCTGAGGTAGGCTCTGTGGGAGGGGGAGGATGCCCCTCGTTGCCAATGCTGCCTTTCTTTCTCCACAAAGCAGGAGACCCCCAGAGCATCTTCTCCCCACCAGGCTGGCCTGGGCCTCTCACTGACACCTTCCCCTGAGTCCCCACCTCTGCCGGATGTTAGTGCCTTCTCCAGGGGCAGAGGTACCGTCACCTCACGTCCTCTGGGCCATGGGAGAGGAAACAGCTCTGCCTCATTACTTTCCAGGTGGGGGTGAAGGCCGAGGATCCGCATCCAGCGGGGGAGCAGCTGCGGGCGCTGGGGTTGGAGGCTTGTCTGGACCAGAGGTAAGCGGCCCCCCTGGGCTGGAGCCTCGGACCTGATGGGATTTTCCATGCTTTTCCATCACAGAGTGTTTCCTTTGAGCTCTGCTCCAACCCTGGTGTTCTTCTTCCTCCACCTGCCTTAAAAGGGGCTGTTCCTCTTTACAACCCATCTCAGGTGCCTCAGGTAAGGAAGCCCTCAGGGGGAGGGGCTGGCCATACTCAGTGTAATATTTGTTCTTCTTTTCCAGCTGCCCACGGCCACTAGCCTGAATCGGCCAAATCGCCTAGCTCAGCGTCGCTATCCCACCCAGCCATGCTGAGAATAAACACACGTCCCAGGCTCATCTCCCAGGACTGAAACTTTCTTGCTCTCTTTTTCTCAATCTCCCAGCCCCTCTCTACCATATTGGGACCCTCAAGAGGTTTGTGCTAGCCCGATGCCTCCACCGGGCACTTAGAAGGCAAGAGGACAGGATCTCTCAAGACACAGCACAATTCAGTCTCTTAAGATTAGCTTCACAATGATGGAAATTATTTCATCAGGTGGAAAGTCTGGGTCTAATAGCAGACTGCACATGAGCAGAGTGACATGGTGGTGGCACTTATGGTGGTGGCTTGAGAGCCTTGGGGAAATTAGGGCCCTAACAGCTAGAATCAAAGATGATACCGCAGGGCCCTGTAGCAAGAAATGGGAAGCAGGGGGAGGGGCAGGGGCTCAGAACAATATTCTAGACCAACTTTGACTACTTCCTGTCTTAGTAATAGACCAATACATGGCTCTATTTAGCAAAGTTTTTATACTGAAACTTGATTATTGCTGCCCTTTATAATTTCCTCTTCAATGATATTTCAGCAGTTTCCCTCTTGGTCCTAGTTTTGTGCACATTTTTTTGAATGTGGTTCAGATTAATTATATTTCTCTCACTTTCTTAGCTGGTCCTATTTTTTCACATTCTGGCATGTGGCTATCAAGTTAGATTGCTGTAGGCATCATATTGTCATGGTAACTACTGAACCTAATGATGCAGATGGATGGCACATCAGTATAATAAATGATGGAAAACGGTTCCTAAAAATTCATCCCTTTCATAAGAGGGGAAGAATGAGTGCCTGATATTGTTAATACCTCCCTTTCTACCTCAGGCCTTTGCAAATTGATGTTCAGAGGGTCACTGGAGTGAGAGGGAGGAGGGGGGCGTCTTGGAAATTTCCATTTCTCTTTTCAAACCCAAAATAGGAATGACTCTTGCTGTTTGTCAGATTTGCTGAAAATTGCTCCTCACAAAGAACATTTTTTTTTGTACATGTAATTGTAAATACAGGTTTAGTACGTTAATGTTCTATAGTTCTGATATTGATAATAATTAAACCCAGATAATTTTATAGCAAATGCTTGTCTCTGGCTGATTTTTACAGAGGAAG